GCAGCACGTGCTGAAACTGGCGCCCCGCCCCCCGTCTTAGGGGTTGGGCCTGTGACGTCGCTTCCTTAAGTTTGGTAAACGCAGCGTGCGTCAGCGCGATCCGGAGGGGCGGGGCTTCCTGACGAAGGGCGGGGCTCATGAATTATTCATGAGCTGTTGGTAGCAAACCTCCCCCCCTCTGCCCACCTTCTTAGAAGCGCTTCCGAGGGAGCGGAGGGGAGACCCTACAAAGCCAAGGAAGGGCGGGAGTGGAACTGGGCTCAGTAAAACGCGATAGGTCATTATAACTCACCCCCCTTGAAAATATTCTCTGCTGAATTGGGGAAAAATAAAAAGCACTAAAACAGCCGATGTTGTCCAACTTCCTCTTCCCCCGAAACGGCTGAGTCGTTCTCTGGCTCCTCTACCTTCCCCCAATCGCAATCACCTGGAGACGCCACACCACGCCTTCCTCTCCGCCTCAACACCCACGACCCGAACCCCAACGCATCCGCCCACTCCCGACGCCCGCTCACTGGCCCGTCAGTTCGCGGGCCTCTCAACACCCACCGCGGCGCCACGCCGACTTATATACCAGCGAGTGTGGGCGGGGACGGGGGTTCGGTCCGCGCTGGGCCCCCCCAGCTTCTGCCAATGAGGAAGAAGCGAGTCTACGCCGTTTTCCCGGGGAGATGCGCCGCCCGGTCTCCCTGCCAGCGGAGTGCTGGGCCGAGGACAGGGCGGCAGGGGTGACAGTGGGGTCCAGGAGAGTCTCAAAATCCTAAGGTGAGGGCGTGAAGGAGACCAGCAGGAAGAGGAGGAATTAGAGAACGGAAAGAGGGAGGAAAAGGCAGTCTGAAACAGAAAAGTTAGTAGATGTGCTTCAGGAACAATCAGGCGCCGCGGCCGCCGCCTAAAAATATGTGACACCAAAGAGGATTCTGGGATTTGTAGTTTTCCCGGGACGTTCGGGTGGAAGATGGCGGATTTACCTCAGCTGCGGAAACGCAGACGCTGTTTCCAGTTGCGCATGCGCCTCGGCCCCGCGAGCGCACCGCCCTCGGGTGGAGCTAGTGCTCAGGGCGTCCTCGTGCCTTTTCTTGGTGGCGGGAAACCTGGGTTGAGGTGTGAGGGGCTTGCGGAGTCGCTGCGGCAGCTGGTTCCGCCCATCGCCTTTAGGTCCTCCTTGCTCCTGAAGGTAGCCAGCTAGTTTCTGGTTGTAGGTGAAGGTCTATATTTTTTTCTCTCTCTCTCTGAACCAGCTTTCAGTATTTGTTATTGTGAAAGAAGTTAATTCACCTGAAACAGAGGAGGGGCAACCTGAGTTATCAGAAAGTGACTTCCTGGCCTTCCCTTCTTTACTGATCAGGTTAGAGCTTTTGTTTGAAAGCAGTGTTATCAAGTCATAGCAGTTAATTTCTTTTTTCTAACAGAGGCACACAAAGCGTAGTTTCTAAGCTGAATGATGACAACGTTGCAGAATAAAGAAGGTGAGTCAAGAGTGAGGGAGGTTCGCTTCATATCATAAATTCCACTTGATCACATTTCTTTCAGAATGTGGAAAGGGACCAAAGAGAATCTTTGCCCCACCTGCACAAAAATCTTACAGCCTGTTACCTTGTAGCCCTAACTCCCCTAAGGAGGAGACCCCGGGGATCAGTTCCCCAGAGACAGAGGCCAGGATAAGCCTGCCAAAGGCCAGTTTAAAGAAGAAAGAGGAAAAAGCAACCATGAAGAATGTTCCAAGCAGGGAACAGGAGAAAAAAAGAAAGGCACAAATCAACAAGCAAGCAGAGAAGAAAGAAAAGGTACCAGTCATAGTGGTGGGCTCTGGTAGGAGGTGGTTTTCCTCCCCTACCCTTGTCTCTGCAGGAAAAATCAAGTCTTACCAATGCAGAATTTGAGGAGATTGTCCAGATTGTTCTGCAGAAGTCCCTTCAGGAGTGCTTGGGTATGGCATGTAGTAAGAGAAAAAGGGTTTCAGCTTCTCTGCTTATAGTATTTTGTTTTGGGAGGGATGGGATCTGGCCTTGATTTTGCAGAGACTTCTTGTGCCCAGCCCGTAGTATCTACCCAATCAGACAAGGAGCCAGGAATTACTGCTTCTGCTACTGATACTGATAATGCTAATGGGTAAGTTTATTTCAGTGAGGCAAGTTGAACACTACCTTTCATTAAAATAAAACCTCATTTTCAGAGAGGAGGTACCACATACTCAAGAGATTTCAGTGTCTTGGGAAGGTGAAGCTGCCCCTGAGATAAGGACATCTAAGTTAGGCCAGCCAGATCCTGCACCCTCTAAGAAGAAATCCAATAGACTCACCTTAAGCAAAAGAAAGAAGGAAGCTCGTAAGTACAGTCAGATATACTTTGAAGCCTGGTCCCCACCTCACGTTTTCTTTTTTCTTCCCAGAAGATGAGAAGGTGGAGAAAACTCAAGGTGGACATGAGCACAGACAGGAAGACCGACTAAAGAAAACAGTTCAGGATCATTCTCAGATCAGGGACCAGCAAAAAGGAGAGATAAGTGGTTTTGGTGAGTTTAGCTGGTTTGGCAAACCTACTTGGAAGTCTCTTATTTCATTTTTTTCCTCTCACAGGTCAATGTCTGGTCTGGGTCCAGTGTTCCTTCCCAAACTGTGGGAAATGGAGGCGGCTGTGTGGGAACATTGACCCCTCAGTTCTCCCAGATAATTGGTCCTGTGATCAGAACACAGGTAGAAAAGACTGGAAATGTTTTCATTCATGTCTTCCTGTCCCTTCATTCCTTCTCTCTTTCAGCAGATGTGCAGTATAATCGCTGTGATATTCCTGAGGAGACCTGGACAGGGCTTGAGAGTGATGTGGCCTATGCCTCCTACATCCCAGGATCCATCATCTGGGCCAAGCAATACGGTTACCCCTGGTAGGGCATTATGACACAGTCAGAGCATCCTTTTCTGTCCCCTACACCCAACTATCTTCTCCAGGTGGCCAGGCATGATAGAATCTGATCCTGACTTAGGGGAATATTTTCTTTTTACTTCCCATCTTGATTCCCTGCCGGTGAGTTTCCTGGTTCAGGGTAAGAAGGAGCTGGAGTCCGTAACAGGATCATCTTTTATTTCAGTCTAAGTACCATGTGACGTTTTTTGGAGAAACAGTTTCTCGTGCATGGATCCCAGTCAACATGCTAAAGAACTTCCAGGAGCTGTCCCTGGAGCTATCAGTCATGGTGAGCACATCTTGGGGTTCTGTTGTGATACATATTTATCATTGGCTCTAATCTTCTATTTCAGAAAAAGCGCAGAAATGACTGCAGCCAGAAACTGGGGGTGGCCCTGATGATGGCTCAAGAGGCAGAACAGATCAGCATTCAGGTGGGAGGGTGTTCAGACCACACCCATTCCTTTGGATGATGCTTTTGTTTCTTGGTTCCCTTAGGAACGGGTTAACTTGTTTGGTTTCTGGAGCCGATTCAACGGATCTAACAGTAATGGGGAAAGAAAAGGTAGGATAAATGGAGGTTGAGGACTGGAGAAGGATTTAGCCTTTCCTTCCTTTTCCTGTTCTAGACTTACAGCTCTCTGGTTTGAACAGCCCAGGATCCTGCTTAGAGAAAAAGGAGAAAGAGGAAGAGTTGGAAAAGGAGGAAGGAGAGAAAACAGTAAGATTAGCTTTAATTTCAGTTTTTATTTTTCATTTTTTTAAACTTTCTCTCCCATCCTCAGGACCCAATTTTGCCCATTCGTAAGCGAGTCAAAATACAGACCCAAAAAACCAAGCCAAGAGGTAAGCAGGCCAGCTGGAAATGGAGCACAACCGAGAGAAATAAACGCATTTCCCTCACGGCTAGGGCTTGGGGGTGATGCAGGCACAGCAGATGGCCGAGGCAGGACACTGCAGAGGAAGATAATGAAGAGATCTCTAGGCAGGAAATCCACAGCTCCTCCTGCACCCAGAATGGGAAGGAAAGAAGGCCAAGGGAATTCAGATTCTGACCAGCCAGGTAAGGCTCAAGGCCTGGGAAAAACTAAGGGGTAACCATTTTACAGCTTTTCATTACTTTACAGAATGAATGAAAATTAGAATGAAAGAGCGTCTCGGACTGCACCCAGCACACACTATAGAAACAGAATGATTCCTGATTTGATTTGGCCCAGGGGCAGGAGAATGGTAGAAGAGAAGTAACACTTAATCAGTATTGCCAAGGGCTGGCTAAAGAGATACTTCCATGCCTGCTCCTTTAAATTTTTTTCAATAGCTCTCTCACTGGATATTCCCATTTTAGATATTAGAAAACTGAGGCTCAAAGGATTTAAAAAGTGCTCAAGGCTGGTGACTAGCATAGGGCAGACGGCTTGACTCTCTTTCTGATCCCAAAGTCCATATTCTTTGTATTGAGAAAGGTCATCTTTTCCAGAGATTTCTTGGAAATAGAGATTTAGGAGTTTGACTTATAAAAGGTAAGGACAGGCTGACCTAATAGGACTCTTGGCTTTGTCACCTTCTCATTTAGGCCCTAAGAAAAAATTTAAAGCTCCCCAGAGCAAGGCCTTGGCAGCCAGCTTTTCAGAGGGAAAAGAAGTTAGAACAGTGCCAAAGAACCTGGGCCTATCAGCGTGTAAGGGGGCCTGCCCCTCATCTGCGAAAGAAGAGCCCAGACACCGGGAACCCCTGACCCAGGAGGCTGGAAGTGTCCCCCTTGAGGACGAAGCCTCCAGTGACCTGGACCTGGAGCAACTCATGGAAGATGTTGGGAGAGAGCTGGGGCAGAGCGGGGAGCTGCAGCACAGCAACAGTGATGGCGAGGACTTCCCCGTGGCGCTGTTTGGGAAGTAGCTGGTGCTCCTCTGCTCCCTCTTTTTCTCCCTTCTCTGGGGCGCAGGAGGGAGAAGTTGCTAAGTGCTGGGTCTGTTCATTGGCTATGAGGTTCAAATGTGTGTGGTGCAGTTTCTGTGTTAATAAAGCAGGTTACAGTCGACTGGGTTGGCTGGTCTCTAACTGCCCCCTGTT